CCCGGGAGGCAGAGCTTGCAGTGAGCTGAGATTACGCCACTGCACTCCAGCCTGGGCGACAGAGTGAGACTCCCTCTCAAAAAAAAAATAAAATAAAAAAATAAAAAGGAAGAACATCATGTCAAGATAAAGGCAGAGATTAGGCAATGTTTTTGCAAGCCAAAGAATACCAGAGATTGCTAGCAAACCATCAGAAGCAAGGTGAGAGGCATGGAACAGATACTCTCACACAGCTCCAAGAAGAAACCAACCCTGCTCACACCTTGACTTTGGACTTCTAACCTCCAGAACTCTGAGACAATAATGTTTGTTGTTTAAGACATCCAGTTTGTGGGATTTCGTTATGGCAGCCCTAGCAAAACTAACATATACTACCCAGTGAAGATTTGCTCTCCATCTTCCACGGCTCCCCCACATCAAATGACTAGATCTTGTCTGGTTAATGTCCAAAATGTCTTGTAGGTTCAGGCTCTACTCTGTTTCCATTGCCTCTGTAGACATATTGGGTAATTGGGTAATCAGTAAGCACCGTGATAGGAGAAGATAGAAAGGGACTTAGTTGACCAAATGCAGCAAGGCTAGGTCAAAGCTGGTGTAAGAGGGAGAGGGTCTGGGATTCAAAAGCAATGTGGAAATGTTGAGGCTGGCAAGCAGAGAGTGAGGGGATGCCTAACTTACCACTTGGTTGGAGAATGCTGAGACGGCAGAGGCTGCACCAAATGTCCAAGGGGTAGGGCTGGCCCGAGGCCAAGATTCCCCTGGGCTCTGTCCCATGGCTGACTTTAGGGCTGAATTTTCACCTGGGGTGTGTGTTGGGGTCTGAGTGGAGATCTTGGGGAGATCTTTGCTACTGGGTTTCTTTAGGGTGTGGCCGCGGGGCACACATCCAGAGGCACCGACCTTGTGAAGCTCCCGAGGGTGTTCTTTGAACTACTGCAAACCCAACCGGCAGGTTTGCTGAAAAGTGGCCACGTTCCAGTCCAAAATGTGTGAGCAGAGCGCGAGCTTAGCACTCCCCAGCCCCAGTCCCAGCTCTGCCAGGAAAGGGGAGACTTCACCGTGGCACTGGGAATTGGATTCTAAACTTTAGGATCAAGCAATGGAAGGACCTGGAATAAGACACCTTCTTGACCCCCCTGAAGGGCTCTGAGCAGCTGGGCTTGCCTTTCTCTTTGCTCCCCCAGTCCTCCCCTTACTTCTCGGTCTCCCACTCCCCATCACTCCTTTCCCTGCCTCCTCCTGCCTGTCTCCATCTTCCTCCCTCTCTTTCTTCTCTCGCCCCATTAATCCCCGCTTGTCACTATCACCTCCTTCCTCCAGTCTTTCCCCCTTCGCTGCCCCTTCTTTCCTCTGACATTTCCTTCTCCTCTTACTGCCACTGTCTCCCACCTTTCTCCTCCCCCACATTTCTCCCTATCCCTACCTCCTCTTCCCCTTCATCTTTCTCCTTCCCCCTTATTTTTCTATCTCCTTCCTCAGTCCCACTCCTCTTTCCACCCTCCTTTTGCCCGTCACTTCTCCTTCTCCCTCACTGCCCCCTCCCTCTCTCTCCCCTCCCCAGGTCCTGCCCCACCCAGCTGTGTTTGCTTTTCTCCCGGATCCGGATGGAGGGGTTGCCCTGCCCGTGCCCAGCCCTGCCCCACTTCTGGCAGCTTAGGTCTCACTTAATGGCTGAGGGCTCCAGGACTCAGGCCCCTGGGAAAGGGCCCCCACTCAGCATCCAGTTCCTGCGAGCCCAGTATGAAGGCTTGAAGAGGCAGCAGAGGACCCAGGCCCACCTCCTGGTGCTTCCAAAAGGTAGGAATGGACAGGTGCTGGGGAAGGAGAGAGTGATGACCCTGCTGGTGCATTCTCTTTTCAGGAGGAAACACACCTGCTCCTGCAGAATCGATGGTCAATGCTGTTTGGATTAACAAGGAGAGAAGAAGCTCACTGTCCCTGGAAGAGGCAGATTCTGAGGTGGAGGGGAGGCTGGAGGAGGCTGCCCAGGGCTGCCTTCAGGCCCCCAAGTCTCCATGGCACACGCACCTGGAGATGCATTGTTTGGTCCAAACCTCCCCCCAGGACACCAGTCATCAAGTACATCATAGGGGCAAGCTTGTGGGATCTGATCAAAGGCTCCCTCCTGAAGGAGACACACACTTGTTTGAAACCAATCAGATGACTCAGCAAGGAACCGGAATCCCAGAGGCTGCCCAGCTTCCATGCCAGGTGGGCAATACCCAAACAAAGGCAGTGGAATCTGGCTTAAAATTCAGCACTCAATGTCCTCTTTCCATAAAGAACCCACACAGGTCTGGCAAACCAGCTTACTATCCATTTCCCCAGAGGAAAACACCCAGGATCTCCCAAGCTGCCCGGAACCTGGGCTTATATGGCTCAGCGTGAAGCTTTCTATTCTGCCAGATGTCTTGACCTTGAGGCCACCTATGGCCTTATAGAAGAACCAAGGAGGCAGAGCCACAACGAGGTCTCTAGCTATGAGCAAGAACTGGACTAACCTAATTATAGGAATTGTGGGAGACGAACTTCACAATGGTAACATGGTTTTACCCTTCCAATAAGAAGAGACTTCCCAGGCCAAATTGCCCACAGTTTAGGATGAAGAGGACTGTCTGGTCAGTGCAGCCCCATTCTGACATTACTATGAGGTCCTGGATATCCATTCCTTGGGGAGGACCAGTAAGACATCTGCTCCATCCCTGGAACTGGATAATTTTGGAACATAAACCAGGGACCTAGCCAACAGAATGCCTTAGCAATGCCCAGGGGTCAATGGGCGTGGCATTCTTGTTTTCAATGTCTTCTGATGATTTCTCATATATTCTGGAGAAGACAAGCTCTGAGAATTCAGATGCTTTTTCTGGTGGCTATGTCTGGGGGGCCATCTCACTTAGAAGTCACAACACTCATTGGCAGTGATCACATCATTTCAATTTGGGCTTCCCAAAGTATGGTCACCCAGGGTATGAAGGTGAGATCAATGCTACCTACCATTTTGTGTCTTTAAGGGGTCTTTAGAAAGGGCTAATCATCTGTCACTGCTCACTGAGACATGTACATTCCAGCATCATCACAGAGTTATCTCCTTCCTTCCTTCCTTCCTTCCTTCCTTCCTTCCTTCTGTCTCTCCCTCCCTCCCTCCCTTCCTCCCTTCTTTCCTTCTTTCTTTCCTCTCTTCCTTCTTGCCTTCTTTCCTGCCTTCCTGCCTATCTTTTCTCTCTCTCTCTCTCTGCAAATTAAGTTCTTATTAAAAACTGCCAATCATTGACGATATATAATGATGAGATCCTGAACAAAAGAGGCAAAGAAATGCTCCTACTTGAAAAATACACATTCCCTATAGACTGCCTCCTGTTTAGTCCAACTTAGATCACTCAGATCCTTCCTGGGATCAAATATATTTTTAAACCTAAGACAAAGCGAAGCAGGTGTCACTTGGGTGATAGGGAAAAAAGCTTGTATTTCCTGGTTAATGTTTAGCTTTTGTAATGCTATTTAAACACACCTAAGGTGCCTTTCCCTCATCTCAGGTGCTTTCTCTGTAAAGTTTCACTCCCACCTTTCTTTTCTCTGCATGGCCGTCCAGTCTTGCCCATCTACATCCAGAGCTGTTAACTAGTAGTGTCATTACCTGTGAAAAACATGTAGAAGCTTCCTTGAACCACCCAGAAATCCACTCAAATTTGGGGATTGTCATTCCTTTTGTGAATAATTAATACAATTCAGTTGTTTTTTAAATATTCTAATAAAAAAGGAAATTTTCTCAAAAAAATTTGTCCTTTGCTTTTGTTTTTAAAGAAGTGT